TAGCTGGGACTACAGGTGCCCGTCACCTCGCCCGGCTAATTTTTTGTATTTTTAGTAGAGACGCGGTTTCACCGTGTTAGCCAGGATGGTTTCGATCTCCTGACCTCGTGATCCGCCCACCTCAGCCTCCCAAAGTGCTAAGATTACAGGCGTGAGCCACTGTGCCCGGCCCTGCAGCTATTTTTAAAATAAGGAATAAGTGGGGTGTGGTGGCTCATGCCTGTAGTCCCAGCACTTTGGGAGGCAAAGGTGGGAGGATCACTTGAGGCCAGGAGTTTGAGACCAGCCTGGGCGACATAGTAAGACCCCATCTCTAATACATATATATATATATTTGCCAGATGTGGTAGCACACAACTGTAGTCCCAGCTACTCTGGAGAGCAAGGTGGGAGGGAGGGTTGCTTGGGCCCAGAAATTTGAGGCCACATTGAGCTAGGATGGCGCCACTGCACTCCAGCCTGGGCCACAGAGTGAGATTCTGTCTCAAAAAAATAAAAATAAATAAAGCAGAAACAGTAGAAAACGAAGACGAGGCCGGGCGCGGTGGCTCACGCCTGTAATCCCAGTACTTTGGGAGGCCGAGGTGGGAAGATCACGAGGTCAGGAGTTCAAGACCAGCCTGGCCAAGGTGAAACCCATCTCTACTAAAAATAACAAAATTAACCGGGTGCAGTGGTGTGCATCTGTAATCCCAGCTACTGGGGCAGCTGAGCCAGGAGAATGGCTTGAACCCAGAAGGCAGAGGTTGCAGTGACCCAACATCGTGCCACCGCACTCCAGCCTGGGTGACAGAGCAAGACTCCGTCTCAAAAAAAAAAAAAAAAGAAGACGAATTGGTCGGTAAGGGGACTCGAACTGGAGACTCTAAAACTTCTCCAGCCCTGCCCACTCAATTTACTTCATTGGCTCCTCCCTTTCAGGCTCCGTCCCTATCCCCGCCTCACCCTTAATGGCGCCCGCCCAGACTCCTGGAAGTGAGCGGCCTAGCGAGCGAGCTCCCAGGCGCAAAGCACGCCGGAAGCTGTAGTTCCGCCATCGGACGGAAGCCGACCGGGGCGTGCGGAGGGATGTGGCCCGGAATATTGGTAGGGGGGGCCCGGGTGGCGTCATGCAGGTACCCCGCGCTGGGGCCTCGCCTCGCCGCTCACTTTCCAGCGCAGCGGCCGCCGCAGCGGACACTCCAGAACGGCCTGGCCCTGCAGCGGTGCCTGCACGCGACGGCGACCCGGGCTCTCCCGCTCATTCCCATCGTGGTGGAGCAGACGGTACGGCGGCCGGGCGGGGACACGGTTCGGGGGCTCCGGGCTGGGTGGGGATCGGCTGGCTGCCCCGGCCCCTCACCTCCATCTTTCTACCCCCAGGGTCGCGGCGAGCGCGCCTATGACATCTACTCGCGGCTGCTGCGGGAGCGCATCGTGTGCGTCATGGGCCCGGTGAGCGCCCCGCGCCGGGACCCTCCCCAGGATCTGGGGACACCCCTGCCCTCTCCACCTGCAGATCGATGACAGCGTTGCCAGCCTTGTTATCGCACAGCTCCTCTTCCTGCAATCCGAGAGCAACAAGAAGCCCATCCACATGTACATCAACAGCCCTGGTGAGCAGGGTCTTTCCTGGGTGCCAGGGGCAGTCCAGCCCCTCACTTGCTCCCCCGCCCACAGGTGGTGTGGTGACCGCGGGCCTGGCCATCTACGACACGATGCAGTACATCCTCAACCCGATCTGCACCTGGTGCGTGGGCCAGGCCGCCAGCATGGGCTCCCTGCTTCTCGCCGCCGGCACCCCAGGCATGCGCCACTCGCTCCCCAACTCCCGTATCATGATCCACCAGCCCTCAGGAGGCGCCCGGGTGAGTGCCAGACACGCGAGCTGCTGTTGGGATTTACCCCCTCACTCCCTTGGACGTCCCTCAGGGCCAAGCCACAGACATTGCCATCCAGGCAGAGGAGATCATGAAGCTCAAGAAGCAGCTCTATAACATCTACGCCAAGCACACCAAACAGAGCCTGCAGGTGATCGGTAAGCACCCTCCTTTATTTCATCCTGGTCCGCTAATGTGTCTCACCTCCTGCTTCCCCACCAGAGTCCGCCATGGAGAGGGACCGCTACATGAGCCCCATGGAGGCCCAGGAGTTTGGCATCTTAGACAAGGTTCTGGTCCACCCTCCCCAGGACGGTGAGGATGAGCCCACGCTGGTGCAGAAGGAGCCTGTAGAAGCAGCGCCGGCAGCAGAACCTGTCCCAGCTAGCACCTGAGAGCTGGGCCTCCTCTCCAGAATCATGTGGAGGGGCCAGAGGCCTGCCAGACCCCCAGCTGGGCCCTGCTCACCCCTTGTTGCTGGGCTTGGAGGGGCCTCTTGAGGAACTTTTAATTTGCAGGGGTGCCCGCTATGGACGGGGCATTCCAGCTGAGACACTGTGATTTTAAATTAAATCTTTGTGGTCTTTGCTCTGCGTCTGGGACACCCTCCCTTCTGCACCATGACAGCGTGTACACATCTGTGTTTCACAGGCCCCTTCTGCTTTTGTCCTGACCCCAAGAGGCAAGCCATGTCTTCCTTCAACAGATTCTCCTGATCATATCCTATATTCCAGGCAGTGTTCTTTTGTGAAGAAGACACAAGAAACCCTCCTCAAAAGAGCTCCATTCTTGTGGCAGTAGACAGTTACTAAAAAAAACAAAACAGGCCAGGCGCGCTGGCTCACGCCTGTAATCCCAGCACTTTGGGAGCCCGAGGCAGGCGGATCATGAGGTCAGGAGATCGAGAACATCCTGGCTAACATGGTGAAACCCCATTTCTACTAAAAATACAAAAATTAGCCGAGCGTGGTGCACCTGTAATCCCAGCTACTCCGGAGGCTGAGGCAGAAGAATTGCTTGAACTTAGGAGGTGGAGGTTGCAGTGAGCAGGATCACGCCACTGCCCTTTAGCCTGGGCAACAGAGCAAGGCTCTGTCTCAAAAAAAAAAAAAAACAAAAACAGGAAAGGTGGCATGCAAGTGTGAGGGTAAGCGTGTTACAGTTTTTTATGGGGTAATCAGGGAAGCCCTCACTGAGAAGGTGGTGGTTGAGCAAAGCCTCAAAGGAGGTGAGGGGTGGAGCCTGTGTCCAGGCAGAGGGCACAGCCAGTGCAAAGGCCCTGTGACAGGACTGTACCTGGCATGTGAGGACCTATGAGGAGGCCCGTGGCTGAGGGAAGGTGGAAGAGAGGAGATCAAAAAGTAGAGGTGAAAATTAGCCAGGCGTGATGGTGCACTTGAACCCGGGAGGCAGAGGTTGCAGTGAGCCAAGATCACGCCACTGCACTCCAGCCTGGGCAACAAAGCGAGATTCTGTCTCCAAAAAAAAAAAAGTGGAGGTGATTGAGAATAGATCATAAAAGGCCTGACATCTAAAAGGAGGGATGTGAACCATGGAGGGTTTTGAGAAGAGGAAGGAAAATAAGGATGACTATGACTCCTGAGGAGTGCACCATGAGCAGAAACTGGAGAGCAGTTAGGATAGTTGGAGTAATCTAGACGAAAGCTGATGGCAGCCCTGGCCGAGTGATGAGAAAAAGTCAGATTCTAGCTAGGTGGGATGTGACAGAGAGCAGTTTCCAGAAACTCCGAGCTGATGGCCCAAAGCAGGAAGATGGAGACCTGTCGCCTGAGATGGGAAGTGTAGGCAAAGGAACAGGCTTGGGGAGGGATCAGGAGTTGATTTTGGATATATTATACCTGATGTTTTGATATGTCCCTCGACATCAGGGTCAAGAGGTTGAAATAAAAACGTAGGTGTCATCGGCCGGGCGCGGTGGCTCACGCCTGTAATCCCAGC